ATAGCAGCCCTGTTCATAAGAGCAAAACCTGGAACAATTGAGAGGAAATGAATAAATTGCCGTGTAGCCACACAATAGAATACAAGACAGCAGTGATGCTGAAAAGTATAGCAAGCCTCAGGAGTTTATATATTATATGGATAATTTTATGAAGCTCAAAAACACCCAAAATTAAACAACATATTCTCTAAGTACGTACGTGGGATATGTGATAAAATTAAAAAGAAAACAGGGAATGATCAGCAATCCAGAACCAATTCATGACTGTTGTTACTATCTTATGGGGCAGGCTGTGGATTGGAAGCAGGGGCGGTGCACATAGGTACGTGTAACTTACTGGTAATGCTTTTACGTTAGGAATGACGTCAAAGGAGTTCACTATAAATTTATATTAGAAAGAAGGGCTATCTATGGATTAGTGATGAGAGTGTCATGCACCAGCAAATATGATTAATGAACTTAGGTTACCTGAGGTCCAAATAAATAATGAGAAAAAAGTAAATAAAAGTGATGCATGAATACTAAAAATTTGGAATTACATATATAATATGTAATAATAAAAAAAGAAAAAAGTGTCACTGGTTATCCTTCAGGTATAAAAATTACAATTAAAATTATAATGTTATAACCTTCCATTCTTTCCCCTATGAATTAAAACTTTTTTTTTTAACGAGACTAAAAAATCAAGGTGATAAAATCTATGCCCTGTGGGAACTGGTTAGGTCAGGCTACCCACTCCAGATTTCCAGCAGACTGGCCTCAGCTCTACCTACAGCCAGTAGCTTATTAAGGCTCTAGGCGCCAGTGACACCTTCAGACAGGTGGTTAGTGCGCCCTAGGGACTCTCCGCAGCGTCGCTCAGGTTCACAGAACACGCCCAGGGGCGTGTCCAGCTGTCGTCGGGGAGAGCCCACCTCCCCGGGGGGTGTGGCTAAGGGGCGAGGCGCTTCTCGTCCAGAGCCCAGGTAATCCGGGCGGGATCAGCGAGCGTCGCGATGTGATGACGTCAGGCCCCGGGCAGGCCGGGAGTGGCGTGCTGGGCGTGCGCGGCTGCGGTACGGCGTGTTGGTCCCAGCGGTTCAGCTGAGGTAGGGACGTGCTGTAGGCCGGAATGTTACCGGCTGTTGGATCTGCGGATGAGGAGGAGGATCCTGCGGAGGAGGATTGTCCTGAATTGGTTCCCATTGAGACGACGCAAAGCGAGGAGGAGGAAAAGTCTGGCCTCGGCGCCAAGATCCCAGTCACAATTATCACCGGGTATTTAGGTAACTAACCATCCCAGTCACAAAATGGCGTGATTTTTTTATTTACAAAAAATATGTTTTATAGGTGCTGGGAAGACAACACTTCTGAACTATATTTTGACAGAGCAACATAGTAAAAGAGTAGCGGTCATTTTAAATGAATTTGGGGAAGGTAAGTAAAGTTCAATAAATGTCATGTTGCAAAGCTAAAGAGTGCTGTTTGTTAATTATTCTAGGAAGTGCGCTGGAGAAATCCTTAGCTGTCAGCCAAGGTGGAGAGCTCTATGAAGAGTGGCTGGAACTTAGAAACGGTTGCCTCTGCTGTTCAGTGAAGTGAGGAATGTGTTTACTGTGTACATGGTTTATTAACTGTAAATTATGTTTTGGTATTCTCCAGGGACAGTGGCCTTAGAGCTATTGAGAATTTGATGCAAAAGAAGGGGAAATTTGATTACATACTGTTAGAGACCACTGGATTAGCAGACCCTGGTAAGAAGTGAGATTATTAATAACCAGAATATATTTTTATTTGATGAATATTATATATTTTCAGGTGCAGTGGCTTCTATGTTTTGGGTTGATGCTGAATTAGGGAGTGATATTTATCTTGATGGTAAGTTAAAAAACAGTTTTCTTTTATCTTTCAAAAAGTGATTAAAATGTTTTTTCCTTTGTAGGTATCATAACTATTGTGGATTCAAAATATGGATTAAAAGTAAGTTGAAAGATTGCTATGAGTGGGTCATTTAGTAACTTTATTCCAACTTTTTTTTGTTTAGCATTTAACAGAAGAGAAACCTGATGGCCTTATCAATGAAGCTACTAGGTATTCATATTTAAAGTATATATTGATTGCTGGTTTCTTAACATTTCTCTGTTTGCTATTTTAGACAAGTTGCTTTGGCAGATGCCATTCTCATTAATAAAACAGACCTGGTTCCAGAAGAAGATGTAAAGAAATTAAGAACGACAATTAGGTACGAAATGATAAGTGTGTTAAGTGCCTACAACTTTGTCTTCCTCATTTATTATTTATTTCAGATCCATAAATGGACTAGGACAAATCTTAGAAACACAAAGATCAAGGTACTTTAAAAAAGCTATTCCTATTAATAACAAACTTTTATTTCTAACATTTGCTTTATTATAGAACAATAAACATGCAGTGATTGATTTTTCTTACTTCAAGTGGATGAGTGAGCAAGTGACTAAAATCTTCTGTGAATTATTCAGTGTATGGTGCTTGCCAGTGCATCTGAGAATCTAGGGACTTTCTGAAATAGTACTTCCTTGCTATGAGGACTGAAGTTGCATTAGAATCCTTTTCAATGAAGATCAGATGTCCTGAGTACAATTCTTACTATTGGGTCCTGAATCTTACATTAAATATTCTCTCAAATTCCTTGAGGCATAGCAACTTGAGCTTACCAGTTTAGAAACTGGAGATTTGGGCTGGGCGCGGTGGCTCACGCCTGTAATCCCAGCACTTTGGGAGGCCAAGGTGGGTGGATCACGAGGTCAGGAGATGGAGACCATCCTGGCTAACACTGTGAAACCCCGTCTCTACTGAAAATACAAAAAATTAGCTGAGCCTGGTGGTGGGCGCCTGTAGTCCCAGCTACTCAGGAGGCTGAGGCAGGAGAATGGCGTGAACCCGGGAGGCGGAGCTTGCAGTGAGCTGAGATCGCACCACTGCACTCCAGCCTGGGTGACAGAGCGAGACTCTGTCTCAAAAAAAAAAAAAAAAAAAAAAACAAAACCGGAGATTTGGTTAACAAAATAGTCAAAGTCACTCTTATAGAAGTTTTGTTTTATTTTTTGTTTAAAATTTTTTTACCATTTTGTAGCTGACAAGTACTGACAATAAACTGCTATAAGCATGTGTAGAAAAAGGCTCACCTTGAGTAGTTAAGAGTAAGGAAAAGGAATAGTGTGTAGCATCGTCTTAGTGGTAAGACTTAAGTTGATTTAGTAGCAAATGGAAGTACTAGTGAACCACATAGATTTCAGAAGTAGGAGTAAAAGGTTAGAAGATGTGTCATTTTAATCTTCTCTAGACTTTTTCTTAATTTTTAGAAATGTAAGTGGACTGAACAGAGGAAAACCAAAACACAGCTGGTCAATAATAAGTTAAATTAATTTGACAAACTGCCTACTATGCATTTCATAGCATTTTAAGGACTATATAAGCAATGGATAAGGCAAAAACTCTGCCTTTAAGGAGATCAGTCATTGGGGGGAAACAGAAGCAAACAAACAAAAAGGCAACATAATAGATATTAATATTAATACAAGAATTTTAAAAGCACAGAGTTCTATAATAATAGGAAAATAGAGGGAATGATTGCTCAACTTTTCTTGAAAAAGAGTCAGGAAAATATTGACCGAGAAGACAGTCATTGACCTGAGTCTTAAAGAATGAATAAGGCTTTTACAGATGGAGTAGGGTAGGGATAACTTTCCAGGTATAAGGAAGATTTTGTATTCCAGGGACCTTTGAATTTTTTAGAATGGCTAGAAAACTTGGTATTATGTAGCACAGAAAAAGTGGTATGACTGAAGAGATAGAGAACTTACCACAAAGGGTCTTGAATGCCATGATACATAGTTTGGATTTTCTTCTGTAGGGAGCAAGGAGTTAGTGAAGGATTTTAAAAGCAACATGCCTCTTGGGAGGTAGATTCAATGTGAGGCTAATCTCCGAGGTATAGGAAATACAGGAAGGAGGAGCAACAGGTCGGGTAGTGGTGGAAGCAGGTTTGGAAAATGTGATTAGTTTTGTAAGCGTTTTTGAGTTTGAAGTGCCACTGGGGAAGGCTTTTGGAAATTTATTTCCAGAGTTCAAGACTGAGCTATCATTGCAGTTTGCTCAGCTATTTACTGAGCTATCTACTGTCAATTTGGATAGTATCTACAGTTTGCATTGTAGATACTGGATACTTGGATTGGCTGGTGCACCCTGTTTGTGAGACTCACTGGAGTTTGAAGAGATGACCACTGGAAAATATCCCTAAGCAGTAGCTGCAATTCCACCCCCACCTTGGAGAGCCAAAACCCTCTTCATTTTCACTCTCCTGTCCTTGGTCTTAGGCTACTTAAAGCAGCCTTTAGACATAGGGAAAAATTGAAAGCCTCTCTTTTAAGAAAAACATTAGGTACTTCTGGAATAGAGAGTTCAAGAAATTAGGAGAAAAATGAACTTTTGAAGCTTTTTCTTTCCCTTTTTTGTTTACTTCATTCTCTTACTCAGTTTTAAAATGCTGGTAATGGTCTTTTTTTTCTTTTTTTTTTTTTCTTGGCGATTTTAATGCTTTGGAAAAGATCTCATGGTTTTATCTCCAAAGGAGGAAATTAATTTGATGCCATGGAAATTAGTTTTCTAGTCGTATGCCTTGAATGAGTGAAGAATTTGTTTTTCATGGTGGTACTAAATTTGGGGAAAGCTATAGAAACTTTCATCTGGAAGCTTACACTTTTCCTCTTTTTTGAAAATTTGGTGAGAGACTTGGATATTTTATTGTTTTCTGTAAAAGAGTGTAATTTGTTGTACAGGTCTAATATTGATCCTTTTTTGGAAGTATGGAAAGAATCTGAGTATAAAGCAGAATTACCTCTGGATGGCATGTATTCTCAAGGACACTGTCACAGTGAAACAGTTTATTTAGAAGCTTGTGTTTCCAAAGTGTTGAATTTGATATTCACAAAATTGGCATGTGTAAACTTTATTAAACTTTAAGCTATTTCCTAAGATGAAGATGACAAACTTGGAGGGAAACTTCATTCATTTGGTTTATTTTTATTTTTATTTTTATTTATTTTTATCTTTTTGAGACAGAATCTCACTCTGGTTTGAGACAGAATCTCACTCTGTCCCCCAAGTTGGAGTGCGGTGGTGCGACCTCGGCTCACTGAAACCTCTGCCTCCTGGGTTCAGGCGATTCTCCTGCTTCACCCTCCGAGTAGCTGGGATTACAGGTGTGCACCACCACACCCAGCTAATTTTTGTATTTTTAGTAGAGACGGTTTCGCCACATTGGCCCGGTTGGTGTCAAACTCCTGGCCTCAAAGTGATCCGCCCACCTTGGCCTCCCAAAGTGGAGCCGCCGTGCCCCTTGTCTGTGACCTGTCAATATAAATATGCTCAGTAGCGGGGGGAGGGGGAGGTGAAAAAGGAAATATGTTTAATATTAAGACTTTGGCCTTTTAGTGTAAACTGATACTCAGAAATTTCTTCATAGAACATTTGCTTCTTTGCTTGATCATTTTTCTAATTCTGTACATCTAAAATGCCCAGAATTTGAGTTGCTGTTATAGTCTACTAACATAGAACTTTGGAGTAATAAGATGGGAATTTGTCTCTCTTTTGCCAAGACAAGCATTCGTAATCTAACACAGTATTGTTGCCACGAGTACGAGTATGTGATAGACTGTTGAGAATAAAGAAAGCAGGCACAGTTGGTCAGTCCTAAGATAAAGGAGATGTTTTTCTTATATGTTTGTGCATTAAAGAAAAAAAAATCTTGAATCTGACCAATGATGTTTTTTTTCCTTGTAAGAAAATTTAACAAATGTTTGGCAAGCTTCTGGAATCTAAATTTGAAATTATACATTTGTCATTTTCTTTAAATATTTCTTCACCTTAGCTTTGATTATGAGAAATCACTGTCCTCTGCTGTTCTTTTTTTTTTTTTTTTTCTTTTGAGGCGGAGTCTCACTCTGTGCCAGGCTGGAGTGCAGTGGTGCAATCTTGGCTCACTGCAACCTCCACTTCCTGGGTTCAAATGATTCTCCTGCCGCAGCCTCCTGAGTAGCTGGGACTACAGGTGCGTGCCACCACACCCAGCTAATTTTTGTATTTTTGGTAGAGACAGGGTTTCACCACGTTGTCCATGGCCAGGATGGTCTTGATCTTGACCTTGTGATCCGCCCGCCTCGGCCTCCCAGAGTGCTGGGATTGCAGGCATGAGCCACCGCGCCCGGCCTGTCCTCTGTGGTTTTCTGGGCTTATGTTAAAATTATAACTCAATCACCAGTCTTTATAAATTTGCTTTTTTATATTTAAACCAAACCTAATGCTAATTGTGATATGTTATTTATTCTCACCTGATTTGAATCATTGGATTCAATTAAATGAGTAATTATCATTAAATAATTCTAAGAGAAATAATGTCTATTCGGATGGTGGGAATTTTCTTCCTACATGCAGCCCCATTCTGAATGAATGAAATCAAATCACGTGAAGATCAGGGTCCTAGAGTAACTTAATATTTTGTACATTGGTTATTTGACTCCTCATTTTTATATTACATGTTATATCAAGGGAGGGGGTATAAAAGAAATACAAAAATTGCAGAGGTATCTGGAATGTACCTATTTGTTAATTCTATTTGTCATTTCTTTTGTTTCATCTTTTGAGTAATAAGCTGCTTGGAAAAGTTTCTGTTCTTTAGCTGATTTTT